AAGGGCAGGATGATATACGGCTCCTTTTATTTCTTTTCTCTCAGGTAAAACAGTCCACAGCTGTCCGTTGTCCAATGTCTGAATAGGTGTCTCCTATATTTTGTTCCGTTTTCTAATTGTTTATAGTGGGACACTAAGTCCCGACCCATTTTCTTTTCTTGCCCAGAGTGGAAGTTTTAGGAAACTCCTTATGGAAAATGTGAATTGTTTTATTATTTTTTATGGTCGAAAACATCTTTCTCTATGATATCTTCCCACTCACCCTACTTTTTTCCTTCTCAGGAAACACTGACGGGAACACACGTGCCGGTGCTACCCTCCAGTGACTGGACTAGATCCTTGCGCAACTTCAACCCGCGCTAGCTCCTCCTACGGCCGGCCACGCCCCGTCTTCTCACCGGCGCGCCTCCCTCTTGTTCGTCCTCCCTCCCCCTGTGGACTGCGGCGCTGGCGTTCCGCGCACGCCGGCTCACTGCGCCTGCCCGGCGTGTGGACGCCACACGCTCCCGGAAGTGGGAGGTGGCCGCTGGAGTTTGTGTGGCCGCCGCCGCGGGAACGCGAGCCCGGTAATTTTTCAACGGAGAAAGGCGAGGCTTTCGGGCTCTGCAGAGTGAGAGTTAGCAAGTGTCCGGCTCCAGCAACTCTCCTCTGGCGTGACAGCCGGCATGGAGGATCCACAGAGTAAAGAGCCTGCCGGCGAGGCCGTGGCTCCCGCGCTGCTGGAGTCGCCGCGGCCGGAGGGCGGGGAGGAGCCGCCGCGTCCCAGTCCCGAGGTGAGGAGTCGACCCGCGCCTGGCTGTTGGCGCCAGCTGCCCCGTCCCCAAAGCGCCCTCGGCACCCCTTTCTTCTCAGGTGTCCCGCAGAAGGTGCAGCTGTGCGCCCTTGGACCCCAGCCTCTTCCTCGGTGCCCAGCTCCCTGGCTTTATCCTCGGGTGGGTGTCTTGGAGCCCCCTCAGGGCCGAATCACTCTCTGGGAGGGAGGAAACCGTCAAGACCAGTTCTGTCTACAGTGGGTTAACAGGTTCTAAGAGGGAGTTTTGCTTTAAACTTAATTCTGTGTTCACGGTTGCTGTTGTCACTCCATGTAGCCGTTATGGGTAATTTGCAAGGCTTTATGTTTTTAAAATCTCACCATATACCCTAGGTATGTCACTTCATGCCTGTTTTTAAGAAAAGAAAAAATTTAAAAAGCACTCACCAGCATCCCTGTCTCTGTACCTGTTAAGTGGAGCTTCGTCTTAGCTGCTTTTGCTCATTAACTGGTGTCTCATATAAACATAGTATAAGATTGAATGAATCATTTTGACATCTCATCGGTTGAACTTAGTTACAGTGGCAAAGTTGTAGAACAGTCTTAAAACTTATTTAACGAATGTTAATTGTTGACTAGCGCTGCGGATTGTAAGTGATTGAATACTAAAATTGATCTTTTCCTAATAATAAACATGTTGAACACTTCGTAAAGCTTCATAAAGTGCGTATTTGCAAGAGGCCTCCTAACTCTTGCTCCTTCCGTCCACAGTCAGTTTCCATCTGGCAGCTAGAATGAGCTTTTCAATAACATGAATTTGGCTTATTCCCCTCCTGAGTCACTTCCATTTGCTGCTCTGCGGGGTCGGGTGCCTGCCTCCCTTGGTAATTGCATCTCACACAGTTTTTTCCCTTTTGTTCCCAGTGCCCCTCGCTGCCTTGTGTTCTTTGACATTGGAAAGAAGGTCTCGTTAAGGATCTCTGTATGTTCCTTTTGCCCTGTGTGCACTTCCTTTGGATCCTTGCAATTATCTTTCTCCTTCTAAGGTTGTTATTTCAAAGAGTACTTGCACATCCCTTCTCTTGTAAAGAACCACTCTTCCACCTGCCTCCCTCTTCAGCCTGAGATACGTTGTCAATCTCATCCTGTAAGTGGGTTTTAAAATAAATTTCGAAGTTTTAAACTACATTTTTTTTTTTTTTTTTTGGTAGGAAACTCAACAGTGTAAATTTGATGGCCAGGAGACAAAAGGATCCAAGTTCATTACCTCCAGTGCGAGTGACTTCAGTGACCCGGTTTACAAAGAGATTGCCATTACGAATGGCTGTATTAATAGAATGAGTAAGGAAGAACTCAGAGCTAAGCTTTCAGAATTCAAGCTTGAAACTAGGTAATTAAAAATAACTTATAAAATTATAAAAGCTAAGTGTAACTAGTCTTCTTCTTCTACTTAGAGGAGTAAAGGATGTTCTAAAGAAGAGACTGAAAAACTATTATAAGAAGCAGAAGCTGATGCTGAAAGAGAGCAATTTTGCTGACAGTTATTATGACTACATTTGTATTATTGACTTTGAAGCCACTTGTGAAGAAGGAAACCCACCTGAGTTTGTACATGAAATAATTGAATTTCCGGTTGTTTTACTGAATACGCATACTTTAGAAATAGTAAGTGAATTTTTGTATTTTAATTGTATTTCAATTACTTTAACTTGCTATCCTTCCCTTGCAGGAAGACACGTTTCAGCAGTATGTAAGACCAGAGATTAACACACAGCTGTCTGATTTCTGCATCAGTCTAACTGGAATTACTCAGGTTATAATTCTAAGTTCTTCTTTCTAGAGTTTGATTTTTGTATATTTTACTTTTATATCCTCAGGATCAGGTAGACAGAGCTGATACCTTCCCTCAGGTACTAAAAAAAGTAATTGACTGGATGAAATTGAAGGAATTAGGAACAAAGTATAAATACTCACTTTTAACAGATGGGTAAGTATTTAGGAAGATTATTTTTTTATATCTCATCAATTTTTTGTCCTTTTTTAATTTATAGTTCTTGGGATATGAGTAAGTTCTTGAACATTCAGTGTCAACTCAGCAGGCTCAAATACCCTCCTTTTGCGAAAAAGTGGATCAATATTCGGAAGTCATATGGAAATTTTTACAAGGTAAAATTTCTATATTTAATAATTACGTGGTTAAGAATTATTTACTAAGCTGTTTATTTTTCAGGTTCCTAGAAGCCAAACCAAACTGACAATAATGCTTGAAAAATTAGGAATGGATTATGATGGGCGGCCTCACTGTGGTCTTGATGACTCTAAGAATATCGCCCGAATAGCAGTTCGAATGCTTCAGGATGGGTGTGAACTCCGAATCAACGAGAAAATGCATGCAGGACAGCTAATGAGTGTGTCCTCTTCCTTACCAATAGAGGGCACTCCACCACCACAAATGCCACATTTTAGAAAGTAACAGTTTTGTGTGTGGATCATTCCAATTGAAGTTGCTATGAAGAGGTAGCAGATGAATCTCATTGAATTAGTCCTGTAGTGCAAACTTTAAGCACCTTAAAACATTTAAAATCTTATTACAGGTGATAGAGATAGATACATGTATGTGAACAGATTTTGTAGGAAGGCATACTGAATTCTTTGTCACCAGCACTTTTGATATGAACAGTATTCGTTACATAGTAACAGTTCCTGCTTACAACTGAATTTTATAATTTAAGGTGTTCAAGATATATTCTTTTTGGTTTTAAAATGCAAAATCTTATTGGCTGTTCTGTTGAATGTCATATCTTACTGGTGTTTAAATATGTAATGTGTTTCTTTATTAACATCACTAGATGAAACCATATCTTAAAATGCAGAAATGATTGGAAGGTAGATCTTATCTAGCCTTTGGATTTCAAGAATATCATAGTCCTTTTGATTTTCAAAGTTTATATGTGAAGTTCACCATGTATGTGGTGAATTTCGTAAGGTACTTGGTATACATATCTGCCTATGTTTCTTTTCAACTCATAATTGGAAGAATTATGATGGATTATAGGGTTTGGTTAAAAATCCAGTTACTGAAGGAATTAATGAAAACGTAGAAGAAAGTACTAAAAGGAATATCATAAGGGCTGTAGCTCAAACTTCATAATACATAAATCACTGGGGTCTTTTTGGATTTGGTTGTTTGATTCGCCTTCCTTTTTTGACATATGTATGCCTTAATTCTTAAATCTGAGGGACCATGCTTTGAAATAGACTGAAAATTAAGGGTCACCACCTAATTTTACTTTGTATTCAGTATCGTAAGTGAGGTTAATAAAGTCAATACTTTCTACCATATATTACGTTTTTGTTATTAAAAAACTTCATTGGCCACTAGTGAAGTTAGTCAATAAAAGACTTGTTTTTCTGATTTTACATAGTAAATGGCTGCTAAGTATTGAGTAATTCTTAACTAATTCTAAAAACTAAAATGTGCATTTCGACTTGATAAGGTAAAACTCTTATCTAGAGGCTAAACCCATGTATTTTCAGAATTGAATTTTTCTCCTTGTAGCTTTCAGGGAACAATTTCATTGACATTGCTTGCTTCCTGCCTTTTACCTTTTAATAAAAATTGTGATGCTACTTTATTCTAAAGATTTATATTTTATAACCAGATGAATTTCCTCAAAGGTTTCCAAACCTATATCATATAGGGTGAAAAGCAGGAAAGTAGACATTTTTCTTGGCGTGGGAATTCTCTACATAGGGCAGTAGATTTCTTAAGCCAATGAATTTCTGCTTTTCAGCAGTAGTCATATAATCAGTATCATAAAGAATAATGTGTAAATAACAGAAGGCATATGAGAGTGTGGTGTTCCTAGATGAGCTGTTACAGATTATAGTAAAATAAGGAAATCTAAGTGCTTTAAGTTTATACAGTTAACTCTTAGGATAAGAGGGATGTATGCTGAGATGTTTGTGCATCCCAGATAGCACTGTACGATAACCTGTAAAGTATTACTGAATACTGAATAGCTGAAACTGCAATTGGAAAATCTGATGATGACGAGGAAATATTACGTTTCCAGTTTTTTTAGCTCTATCTGCTAATTTCTTTGCCTGTTTTCACTTTCGCCAAGTACCAACAAGCTCATGTTGTATTTCTTTTTAAGAACTTCAACATTATAAGCTCTCAGTACCCTATTTTGTTGTTGTTGTTGTTTGAGACAGAGTTTTTGCTCGTCTGCCAGGATGGAGTGCAGTGGTGCGATCTTGGCTCACTGCAACCTCCGCCTCCTGGGCTCAGGTGATCCTCTTGCCTCAGCCTCCTGAGTAGCTCAGATTACAGGCGCGTGCCACCACACCCGCCTAATTTTTGTATTTTTGGTAGAGGCGGGGTTTCACCATGTTGGTCAGGCTGGTCTTGAACTCCTGACCTCAAGTGATTTGCCCACCTTGACCTCCTACAGACGTGAGCCACTGCGCTCAGCCATAGATTTTACTGTCTTAACCCATTTTAATTCCTCTGTTGAGTCTCTGTCCTCCCCTCCAATTTGATTTGGGATTTTGCTGATGAGATGATACTAAACATTGAGAGTACTGCTTTTTACTCTGACTTTTATTGTGTTGTCTTTGAAAGACAAATAGTACAACTTTTTACAAGGAAACACGTAAGAGATGGATGTCCATGAAAACAATATTAGTATATTCTATTATTGTTTCTTATTAATAGTTACTTAGTATTTACAAACAATTTATTATTAGCTGTGTTAACTTTTATTCTATGCTTCATATGCTCTGACATTGACATAGTGGATTTCTGCTGATTTTTTTCAAATCCGCAATCTTTATAACCAACTGAAGTATATAATAGAGCATTACATTTTATCTTTATTTGTGTTCTGTTGGATCAAGTATTTAACATTTGCTCTGAAAAAAATGTTTTTGTGATGTGTCTTTGTTGCCTTGAGATAGATCCATTTATCCTGCCTCCTAGGGAGAAGTTTCTGCCTGGATTGAAACAAAAAAACACAGGTGTCACAAGCATGTTACCTATTAAGAGAGAGAGGGTATCTCTGAAGACTAATTAAAATGGTAATTTTTAAAAAGATGTGACCAGTTGACTTTTAGTATATCATCCCAAGTATTATCCCCAAAATGATAATGCAAAACAGAATAATTTGGAGACCAGGAGAAAAACTGGTATGATTACTGGGGAGGGGAAGAAGCACAGGTGGTCAAGATAATAATGCATGTTTGGCCTCAGCTGTAGTTGCCAAAGAAACTACCTGCCTCACAGATGAGCACGCACGGGTGCATTGTCAAAGTCTGAGAAGGATGTATTGTACTTTGAAGGAAGACTTTCCATTTCTAAGCTACCATGGAGAAGTATATGCTCCTCGAGACCAGAGACTGTGACTTCTGCATCTTTGATTCCAGCGACATATGATAAAATGTTTTGCACATAGTTGAATCCAGCGTTGATACATGAAGGACAGCATTACATCTTTTTTCTATTATACTTAGAAATTTCCTCTTTGTTCTGCACCACCAACCTGTATATCAAGCCTCCTTGCCCCACAAAGCTTCCAAAGCCCGTAAATTTGTTAATCTAGAGCAGGGGTCAGCAAACTACCACCCATGGGCCAAATCTGGCCTGCTGCCTATTTTTGTATGGCCTACAAACTATGGTTTTTATATTCCCTTTTGTTAATGGCTCAAAATAATATTTTGTATAATACGAAAATTACGAGATTTTAGTTTCTCTAAATAAAGTTTTGGAAAGAACTACCATTCTCATTTGTTTTCATGTCATCTCT